TCACCGTGCGGATCTGCCTCCGCAGAAGGTAAATGAAGAAGCTCCAGAGCTTGGCGGCGAAGGCCACGAACGTGCGCAGCCCCAGCAGACACTGCGTCCGCATCATCCCGATGACCCCGGCACCGCCGGCCCCGGGGCCCCCGCGGCCCAGCTCCGCCAGCCCCCCGGGGGCAGCCCCCCGCCGCCGGGAGGGGGAACGGGGGCCCCGAGTGGCAGGAGAGGCTGCAGAGAGGGGCACGGAGCGGGCGGCTCAGAAAGCCACCCCTGGCGAGGGTAAAGCCCAGCGGAACGGGGAGCTGGGGGACAGGCGTGGGCAGCCCGCGGGGGCCCACATGGGCTGGGAGTGGCACCGACGGCTTCGGGGAGGTTGCGGGCCGAGACAGGTAGGGCTAGGATGGGGTCCTCCGAGACCTGGAGGGAAGGGGAAGGATAATTGGGGGAGGGGGCAGTGGGGGAGGGGGCTAGGGAAAAGGGAGGAAGGGAAAAGGGAAGGGGAGGGGGGGAAAGCAGAGAGTGGCCCGCTGCGCAGGCGCGCTAGGGGGCTGCTCGCAGGAACGGGGAGGGCGGGGGCAGCGGCGCGCAAAGGGCCGCGGCAGCGGAGAACGGGCCTGCAGAGCGAAGGAGCAGGGAAGGAGGGGGAGGGGGAGCCGGAGGGCGCAGAGCGCTGGGCCGGAGCGGCCTCCCCCTCCCCGAGCTCGGGGGTCCTTTAGCCGCTGGGGACCGGGGCTGCAGCCTCTGCAGCTGGGTTTCCCACTCTGACAGGCGCCATTTTACCGTCCAAAGGACTCCCTCTTCCTGTCTTTCCCCCTCCTCTTCCCCTTTGACACTACTTCCGGTGGTGACGTGTATTCGCTTCACCGGGACTAAGTTCCTCCTGCGCGGTCTATGGCGGGTAGGTATAAGGAAAGCCAAAAGCACTCCAAGCGAGGCTGCAGTATTGCGCACGCGCAGAAGGTGGCCGCGGGGCGGGGCCTGAGGCGAAGCAGGCCCCGCCTCAAACTGCGTGGGCGGGGAGAGTGACGTCACTTGGCCCGCGCTTAGGGCCCTCGCGGGGGGCTTGTGGGTCCTCCTCCCCCTCCCACTGACAACTGCCCCAACTGCTCTTCCCGCCCCGGTCACAGTGAAAATGTAGACGGGGTCGTTGTCCGTACGACTGTGCGCCAGGGCTCGGGGAGGGGCGGAATATTGAACATAATCACCTCTCATTCCAGACTATGTTAGGTCTTAATGGTGGGAGGACGCCCGAGTGCTCGGCCCGTTTCACCCCGAGGAGGAAGGACACTGGGTCATGACGCCATCAGAGGGCGCCAGAGCAGGGACCGGACGCGAGTTGGAGATGTTGGACTCGCTGTTGGCCTTGGGCGGCCTGGTGCTGCTTCGGGGTGAGAGCCAGAGGCACGGTGGCGGGGCGGGGCTCATACCCTTTATCCGTCCCTCGCTCTGCAGATTCCGTGGAGTGGGAGGGGCGCAGTCTCTTGAAGGCGCTTGTCAAGAAATCTGCACTGTGGTGAGTATCCCACAGTGTCTCCCCGGCCTACCTCTTTGACAATCCCTTCTCATCTCTGCCTTAGTGGGGAGCAAGTGCATATCCTGGGCTGTGAAGTGAGCGAGGAAGAGTTTCGTGAAGGTTTTGACTCTGATATCAACAATCGGTAAGTACCAGTTGGAAGAGATTTGATTAAATATATTATATTGTGTCTTATTTTCCCTTTGCAGGCTGGTTTACCATGACTTCTTCAGAGACCCTCTCAACTGGTCAAAAACTGAGGAGGCCTTTCCTGGGGGGCCGCTGGGAGCCTTGAGAGCCATGTGCAAGAGGACAGATCCTGTTCCTGTCACCATTGCTCTCGATTCACTCAGCTGGCTGCTACTTCGCCTTCCCTGCACCACACTCTGCCAGGTCCTGCATGCTGTGAGCCATCAGGACTCTTGTCCTGGTGAGACCCCTCCTTCATTGTTTCCCCTCATACCTACTATCCTACATTTCTTGTCCTCCTCTAGGTGACAGCTCCTCAGTGGGGAAAGTGAGTGTGCTGGGCTTGCTACATGAAGAGCTTCATGGACCAGGCCCTGTGGGAGCTCTCAGCAGCCTTGCTCAGACTGAGGTGACCCTGGGCGGTACCATGGGCCAGGCCTCGGCCCACATCCTGTGTCGGAGGCCCCGACAGCGCCCAACTGACCAGGTCAGAAGAACCAACAGAGAAGGACTGGAAACATGAAAAAAACTCTTTTCTTTTTTCTCTCCAGACTCAGTGGTTCTCCATCCTTCCGGACTTCAGCCTGGATCTCCAAGAGGGGCCCTCTGTAGAGTCCCAGCCCTACTCCGATCCTCATATACCCCCGGTATCTAAGAATGCCAAGGCCAGAACAAGGAAATGTAGTTTAGTATCTGGTCACGGGAGAGAAAATAAAAGCTGCAGAGGTTGGGGGTGGGGTCAGGGATTCTAGGGATGGGGCAGAGTGGCAGCATCCTTTGTACCTACAGGTGGATCCCACAACTCATTTGACCTTTAACCTTCACCTGTCCAAGAAAGAGAGAGAAGCCAGAGATAGCCTGATCCTGCCCTTCCAGTTCAGTTCTGAAAAGTAAGGTTGGGACCTGGGTACGTGGATCCCTGAGTAGATCCCAGCATCTGGGCCATGGAGAGGTTGGGGCAACAGGTTATTGATTAACCTGACTTTATAGGGACTGAAGTCCACCTCCAGAGACAAGTCCAAGTTCTTGATCCACCCATTCCCCCTATAATGGCAGAGGACCTTTATGTCTCTTTTCTCTCCCTTATACCCTTGGGTCACAGCTCCAGTTGTCCCCAGAGCACCCTGGGCCTGGGCTGAGCCAGACCAGACCCTTGGGAGGTGGCCCTATCCCTAGGCAGTGGTGCTAGGAGGACAGAAGGCTATATGGGCGTGGCAGAGGCTGGTTAACAAGGGCTTAGTACACGCTTGCTGTTCTGTGCCCAGTATGTGGGCGGATGACGCAAGACTACAAGATCCTTGCCCTCAAGCTGCTAGGAACTTACGGTTTTATTAGGAGAGCAGTACAAGGGTATCTATCCCAGTACCAAATGGTGCTTCAGCTCTAACATGGAGGTCAGAGAAAGGGACTTGGACCAATAAAATGACATGGAGGCCTAACAGGTTGCCTGAATGAGAGTCACAGTCACCTGGAAGAAAGTATCCAGACCCAACCTGTTAGCTACCCTCACCAGCACCAAATCTTCCCTTCTCAGACAGCAGGCTCTCCTGCGGCCTAGGCCAGGGCAGGCTACCAGCCACATCTTCTATGAGCCAGATGCTTATGATGACCTGGACCAAGAAGACCCAGATGACGACCTGGATATTTGACTGGCCAGATTTGATTAGATTGTAATTGGAGGGGGCGCGGGAAGACTTTGGGCCCAGAACCATCTTTCTATTGTTTGTGTTAGCCTTACCCTGTCCCTGCCCCACCTTGGTTCCCCTTGTCTATGGAGCCCCGCCTTGTGAGCCAGGAAGCAGCGTCTCATCAGGACAGAAGGTAGGATGAAGACATGGGGTAATGTGAGAGAGTAGAACACCCCCGTACCTAATAAAAATCTTTATTTTTTTATTAAAAAAGAAGTACTTTGGTAGCTATTTAAATAAGAGGG